CTTGGGATCTGCAAGTCCCTCCCGGACCCTGGGGAGTGCCATGACGGCTTCCAGCAGCAGTCACTGTCCTGGGCGCGTCCCGCGCTCTAGCCCAGGTGGGTCCCACAACGGTGTGACCAAGGACGTCCTATGACCACCCCTTGACAGGTAAGGAAACTGAGGCAGGAGAGGCGAAGCAACTCGCCCAAGGAATGGGCTGTGCCGGTAGCTTCTCCAAGGCCTGGTGCGCCCTGGCCTGTGCGCGTGATCCCGGGCGGGGTCTCAGTACGAACAGGGGCTTCGCGATGTGGCCAGCGCGGGCTTATCTCCGTGCCGTGACGACAAGGCTAGAAGCCTGGGCGGCCGCGGTGGATCCTCGTGGCGAGGCGGGGAGGGCGCCGGGCCTCACTGGCCCGCTCGAACCAGGGCTGCGCAGGGCAGAGCCCAAGGGAGAGGGCCGCGCGGCCGCCGTAACGTCGGAGACGACGCCTGGCAGGCGCCAGCAAACGCAGAAGACCCGCGAGGGCGAGGCAGGGAGGGCGCGACGCGACAACGACCACGTGCCCCGCCCGCCCAGGCGCGCGGCCTGCCGGGAGACGCAGTCCAAACCTTTCGGGAGCAGGACTAGGGGTCCCAGAGAGCCTCGCGGCGCGCATGCGAGCCCCGGCCCCCTCTCGCGCAGCCTGCCGGGACTTGTAGTCCAACGCCAGCAGGCTTCCGGGCCCGGAGTGGGCGGTGGGACTCGGGGTCCCAGAGAGCCGTGCGCGGGCCGCGACGCCGAGCACCGCCCTCGCCGTCGCCTCCGGGCTTTCTCCGGTCGCTGCCGCCACCACCGTTGCTTCGCGGGCTGGGAGGCCCGGGGTCCCCGGGCGAACAGAGGCTGCGGGTGGGAGCCTTCGCGGGCGCTGCAGAGCGGGCCGGGGGAGGCCGGGATGGAGCCCCGCGGAGGTGGGCGCGCTGCCGGGCGGGGCGCTTGCGGCGATTGGGGAGGGGGCAGAGGGAGGGGCCCGGGGCGGGGCTCGGTGGCGGGGACACCGGGGCGGGGGCACCGGGAGGAAGCTGCCTTGGAAGAGGTGGGGGCGGCGACGGGAGGGGCGGCGAGCCCCCGGGAGCCTGGGCGTTAGGCCCGGGCGTGGCGGGGCCCCGGCGGCCTGGGGGGTCTCCTGGGCCCCCCCCCACCCATGGAGCCCGCCGCCCCGGAGGTCGGTCTCAGATGACTGAACTGGGCACCGAGCGCCCCTGGTGTCCCTCGCAGTGGACTGACGCCGCAGGGGCGAGCTAGCCGGCTCCGCGCCTCTCCGCGGGATCCAGACGCCTCCTGGGGCTGCTGGCGGAGGGTCTGAGGCGGCGCGGCCATGGCTCACCTCCGGGGATTTGCCAACCAGGTGAGAAGGGTGCAGGTCAGGAAGACTAGCGGGTCTGCCCTCTGTCCCCGCCCTGGCCCCACAGCACTCTCGAGTGGACCCTGAGGAGCTCTTCACCAAGCTCGACCGCATTGGCAAGGGCTCGTTTGGGGAGGTCTACAAGGGCATCGATAACCACACAAAGGAGGTGGTGGCCATCAAGATCATCGACCTGGAGGAGGCCGAGGATGAGATCGAGGACATCCAGCAGGAGATCACTGTCCTCAGTCAGTGCGACAGCCCCTACATCACCCGCTACTTTGGCTCCTACCTAAAGGTGCCTGTTGTGGGGAGGCGGGGACCCTGCTGCCAAATGCTGATGGGTTTGTCTCCGGTCCCAGAGCACCAAGCTATGGATCATCATGGAGTACCTGGGCGGCGGCTCAGCACTGGACTTGGTGAGGCATAGGCCATGGCAGTGGGGGGTCATCTGAGGCCCTGCTGTCGCACCTTCCTCTCCAGCTTAAACCAGGTCCCCTGGAGGAGACATACATTGCCACGATCCTGCGGGAGATTCTGAAGGGCCTGGATTATCTGCACTCCGAACGCAAGATCCACCGAGACATCAAAGGTCCTGCTGGGGGTGGATGTGGCTCTTGTAACGGGATGACGCCTGCCTGTCCTGTGTCAAGCAGCTGCCAACGTGCTACTCTCGGAGCAGGGTGACGTGAAGCTGGCGGACTTTGGGGTAGCAGGGCAGCTCACAGACACGCAGATTAAGAGGAACACATTCGTGGGCACCCCCTTCTGGATGGCACCTGAGGTCATCAAGCAGTCGGCCTACGACTTCAAGGTGGGTGCAGCGGGCGGGCAGGTGCGGGCACCCAGGGCAGCAACAGTCCTTGTGTTCTGTCCAGGCTGACATCTGGTCCCTGGGGATCACAGCCATCGAGCTGGCCAAGGGGGAGCCTCCAAACTCTGACCTCCACCCCATGCGCGTCCTGTTCCTGATTCCCAAGAACAGCCCACCCACACTGGAGGGCCAGCACAGCAAGCCCTTCAAGGAGTTCGTGGAGGCCTGCCTCAACAAAGACCCCCGATTCGTAAGGCCCGCCTCTGGCCCGGTCCCTTCTAGCCAGTGACTAGTGTTCCCCTGACCCCCTGCAGCGGCCCACGGCCAAGGAGCTCCTGAAGCACAAGTTCATCACACGCTACACCAAGAAGACCTCCTTCCTCACGGAGCTCATCGACCGCTATAAGCGCTGGAAGTCAGAGGGGCATGGCGAGGAGTCCAGCTCTGAGGACTCTGACATGTAGGGACCTGGTTTATCCTCATGGTGACCCTCACTGGCCCTGGCAACTCCTCATCCTCTTCAGTGATGGCGAGGCGGAGGACGGGGAGCAGGGCCCCATCTGGACGTTCCCCCCTACCATCCGGCCGAGTCCACACAGCAAGCTTCACAAGGGGACGGCCCTGCACAGTTCACAGAAGGTCTGTTCCTGGCCTGGCCTTTGCCCTCTGTGCCTGCTCACCCTGGGCCTCCACTCCTTTGCAGCCTGCGGAGCCCGTCAAGAGGCAGCCGAGGTCCCAGTGCCTGTCCACGCTGGTCCGGCCCGTCTTCGGAGAGGTGAGGATGGGGCTGGGACTGGGCCTGGAGTCGTCCAGGGTCAGGCGTGGTGGTCTTTTCACAGCTCAAAGAGAAGCACAAGCAGAGCGGCGGGAGCGTGGGTGCGCTGGAGGAGCTGGAGAACGCCTTCAGCCTGGCCGAGGAGTCCTGCCCCGGCATCTCAGACAAGCTGATGGTGCACCTGGTGGAGCGAGTGCAGAGGTGAGGGCGGCCGTGCCATAGGGTCGGGGAGAACGCACGCAGCAGTGGGCTCTTCTCTCTGCAGGTTTTCACACAACAGAAACCACCTGACATCCACCCGCTGAAGCGCACTGCTGTTCAGATAGGGGACGGAAGGTCGTTTGTTTTTGTTCTGAGCTCCATAAGAACTGTGCTGACTTGGAAGGTGCCCTGTGCTATGTCGTGCCTGCAGGGACACGTCGGATCCCGTGGGCCTCACATGCCAGGTCACCAGGTCACCGTCTCCTTCCACCCCTGCAGTGTGCTGTTGTGCACGTCAGGGACGCTGTTCTCTATGCCCACTGCCCTCCTCCCTCTCCTGGCCCAGCAGTATTGCTCACGGGGGCTCCAGCCGCCGGCGTGGCCCTCATGAGCTACGCCTGGGTCTTCTGCAGACTCATGCAGCCCTATGGCCGCTCAGACCAAGGCGCAGAGCAACTATCAGGGCAGCTCTGCCTCCTCCTCCCATGAGGTGGGGAGAGGCAACAGGGCAGCCCCCAGAGGAGTGTCCTGGCCGCTGTCCTCCCGGGGCCCATGATGGCCATAGATTTGCCTTGTGGTGTTGGATCAGGTACTGTGTCTGCTCATAAGTACTTGTGTCATCCAGAATGTTTTGTTTTTTAAGAAAATTGAATTACTTGTTTCCTGAAATATTCTGAGGTTAATATGTTAGTTTTCATAGAACATTGAGAGGCCCCTGCCACTTTCAATAAAGACCTGACTTGGAGACATGCAGGTGTGTGTGGTGGGGCCCGGGCCATGCGGGGCTGCAGCGTCCCTGGTCCCGAGTCCTCATCACAGCACGCAGAGACGGCAGCCCAGCCCCCCTTCGAAACTTCCCTGTGACGGATTCCTGGGCTCTGCTTGGCCCACCGGAAGAACAGAGCAGGCAGAGGAGAATGCAGGTGGGGAGATGCTGTTTGTTTATTTTTAATCAAATGTGTGTGAACAAAGCAGTCGCCCATCTACTTCCCGTTGGAAGGAATGCTGGGCAGTAATAAATTAGACGGCCCCACCCTCCCAGGGCACAGGGGGACTTTGGTTTCTGCTTCTCTAGAGGTACATGGGGAACAAGCGTGGCTTCTGCCAGACTTGTTTAGCTGTGACCTGCAGGGCAGGCCCCTGGGGCTGCCACTTGGTTCACCAGATGGAAGGTCAGCATGGCTGTGCCACGCTTGTCTGAGAGGGTCCTGGCAGTGGGTACGCAGGGTGTATGGCAGGGCCTCTTTTCCAGTGCTTGCTCTAGGCCAGTCCTCGGCAGGGACCCTGCTCTGGGGAGAGAGGCAGGGTGTGCCCAGGCTTTGGTCCGATGCCGAGAGCACTGCTCAGGCCTTGTCTGCGTCTTTGAGCCAGGGGCCTGGGAGCTGTGGCTTGAGCGGCTCCGCGCTCAAGACTCGCACATTTTTCCCAGGGCCCCAGATAGCTGCTGGCATGCACTAGGTCCTGGGTGGGGGGATGAAGCCCCTCCCAGATGTTACATGAGGCCCACCCACACTGCTGGTGCCAGTGGGGATCCAGTGAGACCACAGCCACTTCCCATCTGTTGAGAAGCCTCAGGACAGAGGTCACCTCTGTGTCCTGCTGTTCTTTGTAGTTGTGTCCAAACCTGGGCAGGTTGAGCGTCATTCCTCCTTCCCCCTGACCATCCCCTCCAGCCCTGAGGAGGGTTGGGGGCCATCCTGCACGATGCTTGGGGCCCTCCCGGCTGAGCTGCTGGCCCCCTGGATCACCTCCATCCACCTGGAGGAGAGGGCGGCCATCAGACCAGTGAGCCATCTTGTGCTCAGACACTGTCCCAAGAACAACCCAGGATATGGGACAAGCAGGACAAAAGAAGGGTTAAAAACCTGGGGCCGGGTGCGGTGGCTCATGCCTATAATCCCAGCACTTTGGGAGGCTGAGGCAGATGGATCACTTGAGGTCAGGAGTTCGAGACCAGCCTGGCCAACATGGTGAAACCCTGTCTCTACTAAAAATACAAAAATTAGCCAGGCGGCGTGGCGTGCATGCCTGTAATCTCAGTTACTCAGGAGGCTGAGGCAGAAGAATCGCTTGAACCCTGGAGGTGCAGGTTATAGTGAGCCAAGATTGTATCACTGCACTCCAGCCTGAGTGACAGAGGGAGACGCCATCTCCAAAAAAAAAAAAAACAAAGCATTGCTGTTTTTTGGAAATGCTGGAAGCATTGCTCAGCCCTTCCTTTCCAGGGCCCAGAAAACTTGCCTCCACCACCATGAGTAGAAATGGGAGCTGAGCGGACATCGAAATGGGCAGCTGACCAGGGCTGCCTCCTGCAAAATTACCTTTCAAATGTGTACTTGCTCTCAGCCCGGAAGAAGTAGACGTGGGATTTGAACTGGAGCTTGAAAACATAGTCTTTGTGTATGCCATCGGCCTCCCTGGGGATGCTCACGCTGTAGCCCAGCAGCGGGAGGCTGGCCAGTGGGTAGTCATCCTGCAAGACAGCATAGGGACACGGGTTCCAGGGGCTGGGTTGCCACAGGGAATGCCCATTCCTCTGCTACCTGCACAACGGTGGCACGTACAAATGCCCACGGGCCAAGGGAGCCAGTTTCCCTGTTCACACAGCACAGGGTGTGTGGGCAAAGCATGGGAGGGCAGAACCAAAATACAAAAGGGACACAGGTGAGCAGGGTTAAGTGTCTGTCTGCTAGCATCACCTGCATTGGGCTCCAGTGAAACTCCAGTACCTGATGAGTTTTGTAGAAGAACAAACAGAAGTTGGTAAAGACGACCCAGAGCTTCTGCCAGCCATGACTGTTTTTGAACTTTCTTAGCAGATATCCTGAAAGCTGGTTCTGTCAATAAAGGAAAAATGCAGGTGCATTAACCAGCACCCAGGACCCCTTGTGGGAGTGGGTTTGCTCCCCAAGACTAAGCCTCTGCATGCTTTCTCCAGCTGAGGCCTTGGTTTTACCTCTGGACTGCTATGAACAGCAGCTTTATCAGTACTTAAGTCCAACAGAAGCATGTTAAAAACCTAGAGTGACATTCCAGGCACCAAGTAAAGTGAGTTCCCTTTCCCTGTGCACAATAAAGTCAGTGTTCAGTAACCAACCATCCACAAACCCATCCAACAGCCAGAAGAG